ATAGAAAAATACTCTTTGTGGAAGAACAATCTGAGAAAACAGGTAACACAAATACTGACTAAACCAAGAATACCAATATAATGCAATTTAGGCTTTAACGAGGGTATCTGATTATCCTATTTGAATGTAGAATTGTAGCCACTTAATTATAAGTGGTAGGAATTCAATACAATTATTAAAAGAAATGAAGCAGAGGGTGAATATTATAGAATATTCTGGACAAAGGGAAGAGCATGAAGGAAGTTTTGGCAACATGATATCGCATGGCTCCCGCAAGGAATTATGTATTCAGTTTTCTCAGATCTAGAAATTTCCTTATGGTTTCTGTGTACATTTTGCATTAATAACCCCTAAAGGTACTTTAAAATACACAATTTTGGCCTTCCTGTGTGGCACAACAACAAGCCTTGCCTGAGCTGAGTCAGATCCACAGAAGCTTGAACAATAGTTGTAGCCCGAGCAGGCTGTGGGGCAGCTTTCTGTCATCTATGTGTGCCCAGGAGTGTGTTGTCTTCACACCATCACACAGGTAACAGAAACCATCTCTATCGCATCAAAACTTTAGCCAATTGTGATACTATCTGTACACACACATCACAAGAGATGGAAATAGGCTCTATAAAGAGCCAGAGAAATTGACCATCTTCACTGCTGGCTGTAGCTTCACTGCCCCCACAAATATTACACAGAAATAAATAGTAGAGTGGAAAGCAGACATAGTCTTACCAAAAGGATTGAAACTCTAATGATGTCTGAAGTTCAATTATGACACAGTGCTGATAGCTTGGACACAGTTCCTTTAGAACCTTTATTCAAGTCATAGTCGTACCTTTTAGAAATAAGGCACAAACAACATCCAACCCACCCCATCCCTCTGGGCTAGAGTCCCAAAGAGAAATAAGGGATACACCTGACCTGCAGTAAGGAAAGCAGAACCCAGTCTCTGAGGTGGTGAGGCCCACCCAGGGCTCAAAGGTGCCATTGTTTTGCTCCTCTTTATAAAGGGAGTTGCCACGTTCCTCCCAGCACAGAGTTGGGAGTGACTCCAGAGCCTCCAGCGAGATGCTGCTGATTCTGCTGTCAGTGGCCCTGCTGGCCCTGAGCTCAGCTGAGAGTTCAAGTGAAGGTAAAACAGAAGGGGGAAAAGATGCGGTGACTACATTTCCCATCATCCTGTGCTTCTCTTCTAGATGTCAGCCAGGAAGAATCTCTCTTCCTAATATCAGGTAAATCCCAATTCATTCTCAATCTGTTTTGAAGTGAATGCCGTATGTCCCCCACCTCCTCCAGGAAAGCCAGAAGGACGACGCCCACAAGGAGGAAACCAGCCCCAACGTCCCCCACCTCCTCCAGGAAAGCCACAAGGACCACCCCCACAAGGAGGAAACCAGTCCCAAGGTCCCCCACCTCCTCCAGGAAAGCCAGAAGGACGACCCCCACAAGGAGGCAACCAGTCCCAAGGTCCCCCACCTCATCCAGGAAAGCCAGAAAGACCACCCCCACAAGGAGGAAACCAGTCCCAAGGTACCCCACCTCCTCCAGGAAAGCCAGAAAGACCACCCCCACAAGGAGGCAACCAGTCCCACCGTCCCCCACCTCCTCCAGGAAAGCCAGAAAGACCACCCCCACAAGGAGGTAACCAGTCCCAAGGTCCCCCACCTCATCCAGGAAAGCCAGAAGGACCACCCCCACAGGAAGGAAACAAGTCCCGAAGTGCCCGATCTCCTCCAGGAAAGCCACAAGGACCACCCCAACAAGAAGGCAACAAGCCTCAAGGTCCCCCACCTCCTGGAAAGCCACAAGGCCCACCCCCAGCAGGAGGCAATCCCCAGCAGCCTCAGGCACCTCCTGCTGGAAAGCCCCAGGGGCCACCTCCACCTCCTCAAGGGGGCAGGCCACCCAGACCTGCCCAGGGACAACAGCCTCCCCAGTAATCTAGGATTCAATGACAGGTATGATTCCACTTTATTATTCATCAGGACTCAATCTATGAACTTGCTTGTTTGTTTATTTCAGGAAGTGAATAAGAAGATATCAGTGAATTCAAATAATTCAATTGCTACAAATGCCGTGACATTGGAACAAGGTCATCATAGCTCTAACTTTAATATACCAATAAAATAATCAGCTTGCAATTTCTGATTGTGGTGTTCTTTCTCAGTGTTTGTGAA